GCGGGGCTGGCGCCACCGTCCCGGGACAGCGCGGCCTTTCCCAGCCACACCCCTGCGCGCCGCCGGCCTCCTTCCCCGGCAGTTCCCAAAGATAAATAAATGCTCCTTGTTTTTCCAGACCTGAAATTAACGGTGACTCACAGAGCACTCTGCATGGCCACGGTCGCCTCGGGAAGGAGGAAAAATGTGCAGACTTTTTTCCCCTCACGCGAGGGCAGGACAAGCCAGACTGGGCCAATCAGGGGAGGGCGGCGGGAATCGCACCAAAGTAGGTAAAAAATGCGGGAGGCGTCCCCGCTGCCGCGGCCCGCGACTCCGCTCCCGTGGGTCCTCCCCCAGTGCGTTCCCCCTCCTCGGGCCCTGCCCTCCCAACCCCCAACATCTCTCTCCTTCCACCACTGTGTCCCTCTCCCTCACCTCTCCCCTTGCCCCCACCTCCCCCACTAAGTGCCCCCTCGCCCCTCCCCCCACATCCCCCTCCTCTCCCCACACTGTCCCCTCTCCCTCACCTCTTCCCTCCCCTCTCCATCCTCCTCCTCCCCCAACTATGTGCCCCTCGCCTCTCCCCTCCAAATCCCCCTCCTTCCCACACTCTGTACCCCTCTCCCCCGGCTCTCCCCTCCTTTTCCCCTCCACGGCCTCGCCCCGCCCCAGCGGCAGGCACACCTGGCCAGGTGGCTGCCTCCCCGCGCGGGCCATGCCTGCACAGTGGGTGGGGCGTCAGGTGGCCCCGCCGAGGAGGCGAAGGAAGGCCACCCCTCCCCCATCATCTTTTGCCCGCCCCTCGCCAGCAGGAGCCAGCCCAGTCCGCCTTCTAGCCTCCTGCAGACCAGAGAGGACGCACCCCCACCCCTAAACACTTTCTGGTGAGGCGGACCCTGCCCCGCAGCCTTCAGCAGATGAGGGAAGCTCCCCTCCGAGACTCTGGATAGCCGCCGGGGGGGCGTTGCCTGGCCGGCTGGTTGCGTAGCAACGGCAGGCGGTGCGTGACGTGCGCAGCCGCGTTCCGTCCTGAGGCGCGCCCGCCCCGGGGTAAGCTCGCGCCGCCGCGTCAGCTCAGCGCTGGGTCTCTCGGTCCCGCAGCCGTGAGGAGGACGGTCTGCATACTCGCTGCCCGCCGGCTCCCTCCCCCGCGTCCCTGCGACCGCCGCGGCGAAGATGGTGAGTAGGAGGGAGGCCGAGGCGTGGGCCGAGTCTTCTTTCCATCTGCTAATCTTTACCCCAGATTTTCAGTTCACCCACTAGAGGCAAAGACGTAAGAGAGCTACCAGCGTATTGAGAGGAGATACACAGGCACTACGAGAATGGAGTTTAGAAGAAGGTCAGAGCCCTGGGCAGTGTTGGGCCAGGCTTTAGGGTTAGTATTCCGTGCTTTCTGTCTGCCTCATGAAGTCTTTTTCTCATGTATTTTCTCATCATAGGCCTCAGGAGTGCAAGTAGCTGATGAAGTATGTCGCATTTTTTATGACATGAAAGTTCGTAAATGCTCCACACCAGAAGAAATCAAGAAAAGAAAGAAGGCTGTCATTTTTTGTCTCAGTGCAGACAAAAAGTGCATCATTGTAGAAGAAGGCAAAGAGATCTTGGTTGGAGATGTTGGTGTAACCATAACTGATCCTTTCAAGCATTTTGTGGGAATGCTTCCTGAAAAAGATTGTCGCTATGCTTTGTATGATGCAAGCTTTGAAACAAAAGAATCCAGAAAAGAAGAGTTGATGTTTTTTTTGTGGTAAGCATGTTAGAAATATTGAGCCTCTGTAAACTTTTTTCATTTTTGGCATCTTTCTATCTAGGGCACCAGAACTAGCACCTCTGAAAAGTAAAATGATCTATGCAAGCTCCAAGGATGCAATTAAAAAGAAATTTCAAGGTATGTTCTAGATGACCTCTGAATATGTAGAGTTGTAAATAGAAGTGTTGTTTTTTCTCTCTAGGCATAAAACATGAATGTCAAGCAAATGGACCAGAAGATCTCAATCGGGCTTGTATTGCTGAAAAGTTAGGTGGATCCTTAATTGTAGCCTTTGAAGGATGCCCTGTGTAGATTATTCAGTGCCACAAATTGAAAGCTTCCATGTTTAATGTTATCCTCTTGCTATATAAATAAAGCAAATATATTTAGGCCAGGGTCTCACTGAGGGGGAGCTGTCTTGTCATCTTTTAGAGTAAACTATTCTATAAACATATGCAAACAGCCCTAAATAAATCTAAAGTCTAAAGTTTTATTGATGTGAAATTAAATTCTTATTGGCCAAATGCCTGTTTTGATGAGTTGATTTATAAAGATTTTTGTTAAGCTCAGGATTTTAAATTACACAGTTCACAAACAGTAAAGGCCATGTGAAGAGAATTATTACATCTTTATTAACCTCAGCATTTACTTTGTTTCTTTTGCTTAGGAAATTGCTCATAATCTGGTTATAATTTTGGTCCAAATTCTTTATTCTTCCTTGAGCTAAGCAGAATAATGGAATATAATATGTCTTCATAATATAACAACACTAATACACTAATAGTAAGATTAAGTTAGGCAGTCTTCTACCAAATGTGTAATGGAGATTGCCTCAAAATTGTGTCCACATAATCCACGCTCATCTTGCAAAGCGCTATTTCAGGCACATCATTGGAATACAGGAAGTAGCCCTGCACCTGCCAGTGAGCTCGCCATTCACTGATTGGAAGAGTGACCTGGCATCTTGGAAATCATTGTGTGTCTTCAGGAGAATGTGCAGTGTCTTGTAACAACTAATTATAATGCAAATTAGGGCTACATTGTAATCTGCTTTGTTAATGAAAATGATAAAACAGAATATTGACAAGCTAGGACACCTGTGGTATCTTTAATTGTATCTCCTTCAGAAGTTTGCTTCTTATGGTATAATAAAGTATGGAAGAATATTGAGTATATGTTTACTCTGGGCCTGGGAGAACTTAACTTTCTAGAGCAGTTTGTTGACTTGTGTGCAATGGGGAGAGGTACCATGATGACACTCACAGGGAGCCACTGTTCACTGACACTTGGAAGCGGTCATTGTTAATATCACGGGCGTAACACTTTGAACGATATAGAGATGCACAAACAGTTGAACTTAGAAGTAGCAGTATTGGCTTTATGTAATAAAGGAAGCATTTTTGACTTACCTCTCGTGTAATTTTCATGTGTGAATTGGGAATACAGGATTTTGCCTTCCATATGGGGTAAGGCATTGAGGTTTGGGTATTTCCAATAATTAAGAGTTAAGGTTGGCTGAGTGTGGTGGCTCACTCCTGTAATCCCAGCATTTTGGGAGGCCGAGGCAAGAGGATAGTTTGAGGCCAGGAGTTTGACAATCAGCGTGGGCAACATAGTGGGATCTCATCTACTAAAAATAAACAAAATTAGCCGGGTGTGGTGGTGCACGTCAGTAGTCCCAGCTACTTTGGATGCTGAGGTGGGAGGATCACTTGAGCCCAGGAGGTGAGCTGAGATCGTGCCACTGTACTCCAGCCTGGATGACAGAGCAAGACCTTGTCTCAAAAAAAAAAAAAAAAGTCACAACTCCCTCTGGTGAATAAGAAAGTTGGTGTAAAAGTTGGGAACGTTTTCAATGTTTATTACACTATAAGTGTAATAAATATTATACAAAATTATAAATTCACATTTAAAATTTAGAAAATAGAGAAAAGGGAAATTATACATTGTCCTACCACATGCCATCACATGGTTAGCATTTTGATACACAGCTGTGCATTATTACATGTCAAAGACTGCATATACTATGGTGGTCCCATACAATTATAATGTATTTTCTACTGTAATTAGATACACAAATACCATTGTGTTACAGTTGCCGACAGTATTCAGTATAGTAACGTGCTGTCCAGGTTTGTGGTCTAGGAGTAATAGGCTCTACCATACAGCCTAGGTGTGTAGTAGGCTATGCCACTAGGTTTAAGTGCAGTCTAGGGTGGGGAACATTTTAATGTTGATCCACATGCCAGGTGTTTGTGAGACAAGATTATGCTTTAATCAAAATATTTTGGAATTGTCTAGAAAATAGTGCTGGCTGCTTGTCATTCATCCTGAATTGCTTGTTTCTTTACTTTGTAGCAATGCTTTTAGTGTGGGTTTTGTTTTTTGAGACAGGGTCTCACTCTTTCCCCCAGGCTAGAGTGCAGTGGTGCAATCATAACTCACTGCATCCTTGAACTCTTGGGCTCCAGCAAGCCTCCTGCCTTGGCCTCCTAAAGTGCTGTGATTACAGGTGTGAGCCACTGTGTCCTGCTAGTGATTGTGATTAACAGGCCTCCAGGGAAGTGCCATAAGCCCAAGACTGCCGTACTCAAAAGTCAGCCATGTAGGTAAAGCAAGATATTTGGTCAAGGAGTTTTAGAAGGAGATTTTTCCTGTGGTGTTGGCTTAAGTGTGGCACTGTTGTGCGTGTGTGAGGTGTCTTCTGTGGGAAGGATTTCAAACAGTACAAAGGGATGTGATGTAAGCATCCAGAACTCACTCCAGAAATTGAATAAAATGCTAGTAGTTAGTCTCTAGGGGAACTTTTGAGAAAGTCTCAGTGGATTCCTGAGGCCCAAGAATTGTGCTAACAAGCACTCAAGGCGATTCTGGTACATAATTAGGGTTCAGACCTCAGCTGATTGGTCTACTGTTGGTCAGGAACAAAACTGCAAGTATACTCTGTTTCCAGAAAATACGTTTACCTCTTCACAAATGCTAACACACTGCAAAAATATGTTTGTGGAAAGCTGACTTAGTCTCATCTAGCGGTTACTCTCTTGCCCTGACAAAGCAGCAAATAAAGCCATTGCTAACAATTCAATCAGAGCTTGACTGTGAAGTTATCTCAGATAA